GCTTGACTCTTTTATTAGTTGGAGCTGTTAATATTAATAACTTCACCAGGTCAGACAGGTTGAGTGGTAAGTTTGCTGATAGGTTTGATGGCTGCTTCTGAGACCCAGACCCAAAATCTAGGTTTAGCTACGTTAAGAAGGCAACCACTACAGATAAGTGTCCAATCATGAGATCTCTTAAAACAATGATGGAGTCCAACCCTGTTAGGAAAATCCTTTTGCTAGACAGAGAATCTCAGATCTCTTTCCTCCTGGTCATTATGTCTTGGGCTAAAAGGAGGACATTTAACATTTATTGTATGCCAAACAGTGCTAGGCCATTCCGCATGTTATCTTATTTAATCCTCATAATTTATCTATGAAATATTTTCTGTTGTCCCCATTTATAATTCCAAGTTGTTTTTTTTTAACCTTCCCAGACTTTATATCTGCTACCTCTCCGCCTAGAATAGTGTTATGCCTCCTTTTTGCATAATGAATGCCTACTTATTCCTCAGAGCTCATGTCAGATGGTACTATTTTAAGGAAGCCTTCCCAGTCCCCTAGGTTTGTTTCCCTATTAAACTGATCAAAGGCTTGATTCCCTGTTACACTTCACTGATCAAAGTGCACTGATCTCAATAGCACAAATAACAATGCGATTACTCATTTAATATCTGTCATTTCTGCTGAAGTGTAAGCTTCATGAGCACAGTAACTGTGCCTGTATCATTTTTCTATGTTACTTGTAGTGCCAACTATAGTTCCTTGTTCAGTAAGTAATTATTATATGATTATGGCAAATAAATTCCATAAACAGAAGTTGAACGCTGGTCCACTGTAACTTCAAAACCTTCCTTCAAATTATACCATGTGCAGGACCTAAGAAGTCGAGGAAGTATTTCTTAATAAAATTACTCCAGAGGCTCTTCCTGAACTCTATTTCAGTTCTAGGTTGGCTACCTAACGATAAAAGTTAAGCATTAATTTTATGTGGTTAGGGTGTGGTCTGAGATAGAGAACCTAAAGTCTTTAAAGTCTCCCCAGTTCCAAGTAGGTAATCCTTCTGAGAAGTCCCACCTTTCTGAGCAGCTGTGTTTGAAGAAAGCTAGTGGGAAAAGTTCCAGGATTACATGTCAGGAAACTACAAGAGGTAGAAACATTTGTTGATTTACCAGTGTTTTTAACTTCCTGCTGGGCTGAAAACTGCTTGTTTCGTGGAAAAGCAAAACTTGACAGCAAACATCTAAAATGAAGAGCTCCCAAACTTTTGAGGAACAAACGGAATGCATTGTGAACACTCTACTCATGGACTTCTTGAGCCCAACATTGCAGGTTGCCAGCCGGAACCTATGCTGTGTAGATGAAGTAGATTCAGGTAAGGTTCCTGCCCTAGGCGGTGATTGCAGGGCATTGTAACAAATGTGTTCCCTCTGTCATAGGAGAGCCTTGTTCTTTTGATGTGGCTATCATTGCTGGTCGCCTTCGGATGTTGGGTGACCAGTTCAACGGAGAATTGGAAGCTTCTGCCAAAAACGTCATTGCAGAAACCATTAAGGGACAGGTCAAGTTTCTACTTCATGCTATTGTTTGCTGACTCTGTTGATGTTTCCTTTGTCTTTCCTCAGACAGGAGCTATACTCCAGGACACTGTGGAATCTCTCAGCAAGACCTGGTGTGCTCAGGATTCCAGCTTAGCTTATGAGAGAGCTTTTCTGGCAGTGTCAGTGAAACTTCTTGAGTACATGGCTCACATTGCTCCTGAAGTAGTGGGACAGGTGGCTATCCCCATGACGGGTATGATCAATGGGAACCAAGCCATCCGGGAGTTCATCCAGGGCCAGGGAGGTTGGGTAAGTTTGTTGGGGCTCCTGGTTTTGCTAGGTTTGACTGTAGGATTTTCTCTGTCTTCCCTAGGAAAATCTGGAGAGCTGAAGAGTTGGAGCTATTCACGAGACTGAACATCACTTCCTTGTTGACTGATTGGGTGATTGATTCCTGGGAATTCAAACAAACAAATAAAAAAGCACTTTTTTCATTTTATCAGAACTGAACTTAGCTGAATAAGTTATTTTTTACTGATTGTTAAAGTTGGGAGCAGCTGCCAGAGGCCTGCAGAGTTGGTTTTTGTTTTGTTTTGTTTTGTCAACTTAATGCAAACCACAGAGATTTTCTACTTTCTGTTTTCACATGAGTTTTAATGAGGTTCTGTTGAAGCAAAGACCCCTAGACACAAAGTAATGACTTGTTAGTAGTGGAATTATAAGCAACAGGGCAGGCCTTTGCTGGAGGTATTTTGAGAGAAAGGGAGAACAATGGAAACTATTTCTTCAGATGTAGCCCTGTCTTTTGGTAAGAATTGTGCCTACTAATTTTGCAATTTAAAGGATTTCAGGAAGCTTTTTGGTTGAAAAATCTTGTTTTTTTTTTTTTAGACGTAGTCTCACTCTGTCACCCAGGCTGGAGTGCAGTGGTGCGATCTCAGCTCACTGCAAGCTCCACCTCCCGGTTTCACTCCATTCTCCTGCCTCAGCCTCCTGAGTAGCTGGGACTACAGGAGCCCGCCATCACGCCCGGCTAATTTTTTGTATTTTTAGTAGAGATGAGGTTTCGCCGTGTTAGCCAGGATGGTCTGGATCTCCTGACCTCGTGATTCGCCCGCCTTGGCCTCCCAAAGTGCTGGGATTACAGGCGTGAGCCACCACGCCCGGCCTAAAATCTTGTTATTTTAAGTTGAGCATTTTCATTCAAAATCATCCCTAAACTTCATGTTAATTTCACCTGAGAAGGACTATTTTATGCATTTTAGAGGTTGGAAGCAAAAAACAAACAAACAAACAAAAACAGTTGTTTCTACTAGGAAGGTCAAAGAAAATAAAAGTTACTCCATTTTTACTGCCACAGGATGCAGGAAGTGCTGGCCCACATCTAGGACAGCAAGGCCACCCCAGCTTAGATGAAGCTAGCTGCATAACACAAAGCTTTAAAAGTGTGGTTCACACACCACTTGTGGACCTTATTGAATTGCTGATTCGCATTCCTAGAGATTCTGATTCTGTAGGGGTAGGCTGGAGCCTAGGAACCTACCTTTTAAACTAGTTCCATAGGTGATTCTGATGTACATATAGAGTGTGACAGCCATCACTATAGAGAATAGATTGATAAATTACAACCCACGCGTCAAATCTGGCTTGCTGTCTTATTTTGTAAATAAAGTTTTATTGGAATAGAGCAACATTCACTTGTTTACATATTGTCCATGGCCGCTTTTGTGCTACAATGGCAGAGTTGAATGATTATAGAAGACCATATGGCTGGTTAAGTCCAAAATATTTACTAGCTGGCCCTTTACAGAAAAAGTTGGCTGACCCCTTCTCTAAATCAACATTTCTCCTTGGTAACTGAAACTCTATTACAGTCCTGACAATTCCAGCAAACACAGCTGTAGATAGGGTTTAAACTCAAAGATATTTAACTCTTCTTTGGGAACTTAGTCTCCATATGTTTGTTAGTTCTTGCATAATCCACAGTTTCTCTGGGTCTTCAGCCAATCAGAGAGCTCTGTAGCTCCTGAGTAGTCCATTTCTCTGGCCCTACAAGTGAGAGTGATTGGAAGCAAAGCTTATGATTTGTATGATCTTGTATCTCAAAATAGTCCTTAATGATCTAATAGATTAGTAGGCAGTCATCAGGTAGAGACTCCAAAAACCAGACTACTTTCCTAAATATCAAGAAGAAAGGCATTGCTACAGTGATTCATGAAAAGCAGCATTAATAACTTTGGCTAAAGTTTAACAAAGCTAACCACTTCCCCTCTATCAGCCAGCCATCTATGTATCTCCTCTAAATGCAGAGAAGTAAATATGTAGTGCTGTTAATACATTTTTGCTTTTTAAAGTTATGCTTTGTCCTGGCGCAGTGGCTCATGCCTGTAATCCCAGCACTTTGGGAGGCCAAGGCGGGTGGATCACCTGAGGTTAGGAGTTTGAGACCAGCCTGGCCAACATGGTGAAACCCTGTCTCTGCTAAAAATACAAAAAATTAGCCAGGCTTGGTGGCACGTGCCTGTAATGCCAGCTACTCAGGAGGCTGAGGCAGGAGAATCACTTGAACCTGGGAGGCGGAGGTTGCTGTGAGCTGAGTTCGCGCCATTGCACTCCAGCCTGGGCTACAAAAGCGAAACTGTCTAAAAAAAAAAAAAGAAAATAAATAAAGTTATGCTTTTTCCTCTATTCCTAGTTAAATCACAACAAGTTAGTAATCCATAAATGATGTGTCCTGTTTCTCTTTAGTAGAAATTATATTTTTGGCTACCAGTTAAGAAACTTGTACTCCTTTGTCCCTTATGTTACTATAAACTCAAGATGATGAGTTTTGTGGTATTTGACTTCATAGGCAAAATCAAAATTTTTACTTTGTTGCTATTCTGTTTTATGAAATAAACTTCTGTCTATGCATTTGAACTAAGTTTCAGCAAATTCAATCTAAATTGAATAATTCCAGCTCCCAGTTTTATCCTATGTTGCTCATAAAACAGTTCCAAGTATACTGCATTATCTTGAGATTTGAAGATATGGTGCCCACGGGGATTATACTAGGCAAATGCGTTAAGCAGCTCTGGCCTAGGTGTTGTGTATTTTAAGAGACTCTATCTTAGGAGAGCTTAAGTGATTGGGCTGCAGGAAGAAGACATTGTAACCCAGGAATTAAAAATGGATTCAGATTGCCTGATTTTAACACTTTAGTTTCACCATAGGCTAATTATGTGACATTGGGCAAGAGACATAATTCTTCTGTACCTTAGTTTCTACATTTGTAAAATAGAGATGATTTGGTAACTTATTAATAAGATTTTTGTGAGAGATAAATAAAACAAATACATTTTGTAAAGGGTGAGTACTTGGAATATTTTAAACACTGTGCCATTAGCAATTTGGAATTCTGTGTTATGCAGTTCATAAGGTTCTAGCTTGACTTTTTTCTCTCTCCATTAACCCTGTCTCTCACAGATGCAAACCACTCTTAATGGCTTTACTTTCACATCAATGTGAGTGATTCCTAAATATGATTTATTTCCCTTCTCAATTCCATACCCACAGATGCTTATTATTTATTTATGTGTACCTTTCTTATCCCCATACTCTCCCTGTTTGCGATACAACTAGCTCAAAACCTCAGTCATTTTTACCTTGTCTCTCTCTCTCCAGTCCAACTCACCCAACTAGTTTTTCTCATTTGTTACTTCATTTTTGTCCTGGTTCTTCTACCAGATTTATTAGCAACTGCCTGGACTATTAATAAAGCCTCCTACTTAGGCTTTCAATAGATTGTTCTGTTCCTGCTCCATTCCAGTCTGTCCTATATACTGCCATCAGATTGATCAAAGCTGTGGTTTCTTTGTCTATTATTTTGATTCATTTTTAGATATGGTATCATTCATTTTTAAATTTAACATACCAATGAAGATTACAAGACTTAAACATCTTATCAGAAGGGGGCATTTATTTTTTAAATCAAGAAATAACTTTCCAAAAGCATTGCTTTGAATGCCATTCTCTTAAAGTCCTTCAGTGGAACTTTTGAGTGTGATTAGACATGTTCATTATCTTGATTGTAGTGATTTTATGGGTGATGATTTCACACCAACTTATCAAACTGCATACTTTGAAATGTGTAGTTTATTGTACATCAGCACTACCTTAATAAGGTTGTTTTTTTTAAAAAAAAAAAAAAAACCTTCAGCTGCTCCCTACTGTTCATCAAATAACAGTCTGATATTCAAATTCCCCCAGTATCTGGCCCTAACTGCCCTATATAGCCTTAATCAATCATGATTCTCCTCTACAATCCCAATGCTCTAGTATAACCGAGCCAGTCACTAAAGCTGCCCTCCTCCTACTGTTCCCTATGTTTCATATTCCTTTTTCTGAGGCTCTACCTGTAGACATCTTCAAGACCCAACCCAACTGTCATGAAGCCTTCTCCATGAAGGCTATCCATATAACCAGAATAAGAAGTGGTCTTTGCCTCCTTGAACTTTTGTTTGTACCACTTTTATGTTTCTTATCCAAAAAATGGCCTTAAGTTGTAATTATCTGTATAGTCATCTTCCCCACTAGGATAAAGGATTGCTGAATGATACAATTTGTTGTATACTTCTGTAACACCCCTCCTCTTCATTATCTGGCATGTACATCGATATTAAAAATATTCATTAAATGAATGAATAGCTGATTGACTCAGATGAGACTTCAAGTTTGATTATATTTGAAAA